TTATCTAGAGGGCACAGGTTCTGGGTTCAAATTACTTGGGTGCAAACATGAAATCCACTACTCTGAGGCTGGGCCTCAACTTATCTGCAAAACGAGGATGATTCGTATCTCAGAGAGTTGAAGATTAAGCAGCTTTAAGTAAACTTCTAAACACTTGATCCGGACACAATAAATGGGGCTACCAGAACTATCTTTCCAGCATTCCCACCTGCAAATGCCTTAGGCGTCTCTGAGAATTTGGTCTCTGAGACCTTCCAGAGCATCCATAACTTAAACCCTGCTCTGCTGTCGTTCAGGACGTCTCAATAGTAAATGAACCTGCTGGCTCCCAATCCAGCCAAACCAGGAGATAGGCTGAGGCTTCAGACTGCCTCGCAGATGCTCCATGGCACTTGACGGCAAGAGCTAAAAAGAGGTGATTTAAAACAAGATTTCCTCGGACTTAAAGCTTAAGTACCGGGTTGCGACCCTACTCTCCGCAGGACATAAGCGGAGGGGCGCGGCCCTAAGGCACACGCCGGAGGGGCGTGGTCATGGGCACCCGCCGGAGGGGCGTGGTCATGGGCACCCGCGCGCGCCCAGGGGCGTGTCCTTTTCAGCACCCACCGAGGCGCCAGCCCCCTGACGCGCTGCGTGGAATCCAAATCCCACGGCCGGTGTCGTTACTCTGCGCATGTGTAGCTGCTGGGGGCTGGCCGGAGGAAAGCAGAATTTCAGGGAAAGAACGATCGGGACGGGGAGGACGGGGAGGGCGGGGCAGAAGACGGAAGAGTTGAAATCAGCTGACTGGGTCTCGTGACAGCCTGGGCGGTGGCGACGCAGGCGTATTAGAGCGCGCTCGCTCAAAGCCTGAGCGAAGATGGCGGCCTCCAGAGTGAAACTCTGAGAGGCAGAGGGAGGAGGCGGAGGGGGCGGGGAGGCAGCGCCGCGGCGGCACCAGGAACCCGCGGCAGCGGAGCTGCAGGGCCCCGGCGGGGGAAAGGGGAAGTGGTGAGGGTGAGGAGGCCGGAGGGCGCCTCATCCCACTCTGGAAGCTGAGCCGGCGGCGGGAGGAGCTAGGGCTGGAGCCTCTCCAGCCTCCCGCGAAGGTAAAGCCGACTCCGGGCACTGGGCTCTGGGGCTCTGCCTTACTCCCTTCCCACGCCGTGGGGACTTTGTGGGGCTCAGGGCAGGGAAAACGGGGTGGTCTTGGCTGCTGCAGCCTGCAGCTGCTAAGGAAGCAGATTACCCTTCCCCCAGGCTGCTGGTCTGGTTCCTTTCGTTGGACGCCCCCCCGGCTTTGAGTGACATTAGCTCAGGGCGCTGCCCTGTCCAGCCCCACCCCTTTTTTTTGCTTGTTTTATACCTAGTACGCTCCTCCACTCGCCTTAACATATCCTTACCCCACAGGCTCTTCATTCCCTTGTGGGTTCCGCCCTCGGGATTCCCTTCCAGTCTCCTAGTCTGAGCACCCTTCCTGCTGGATGCCGGCAACTCTTGTTTCCTTGGGTCAGCGACCCTCCTTCCGAACAAGTCCTGCAGACTGACTTTCTTTGCTTTGTTTCGTTTTGTTAGGAAATGAGCATCCGCGTCGTCTGTTCTCCAGTACTTTTTCTAAAATCATTTTCTCCCCTAAGGCTTTTCCTTCCTGCAAGGCAGCTTATTCACGTGGCCTTTCCTCCGCTGCTGTGATTTTATCTTTGAATGTGGCCTTTGGAGTGGGTAAAGTAGGACTTAGACGCTCAGTGAAGTGGCTGTTAATCACTTGATACTTAACTATGTTTAAGAGTGCCTTCCCTTAAATTTTCTCCTTTTGTAGCGTGTTCCGTTAACCACGTTTGTCTTAAGATTGTTTCCTGTGTCCGTTGCTTAGAGGGGGGAAAAAAGTAAAGATTTCACCCTAATGTGGCGGTGGTCTCCCAAAGTAATTATTTCTCATTTTCCCTCTGCTTTTCCCTTTTACGTTATTCTGATTTCCCTCAAAAAGGAGGTTCTGTACCTGATGCTGTTGCGTCCTCTATGAAGGGCTTTATAGTGTACAGTTATGTTGAGCCTTTTGTAATACAGTGTCTTGGGGAAAAAAGTAGAAGTTCAGAACCTGCCCCCAGTAATTCTTTCTTACTATATTTTCTTTCTCAGTTTATGGACTTGATAGGTTTCTAGGTTTGAAACTACTGCCTGCAGGGAAAATTACAGTGATAAGGTTTTATAATATATTACCAGTACTTTGAGTTTATGGGAGTATGAAACAGAATTTGCCTTAAAAAAATAAATTTATAGAAACCACTTGTCAGAAATTCGGTATCCAGAACACAGTTCTTTGATTTTTGGAAAGTACTTTATTGGCTTATCTATCATATAACGTAAAACCTTGTTCACATTTTGTGTAATGTGAAACGCTTTTTAAGCTACTATATCTCAGACTTGGCTTGTGCTGTTAGTATCACAATGCATTCAGGCAACACACGTCCTTGTGTAGAAATTATTACATTATACTCCTTGTTTGAAAACAGGAAGTAGAACATATTAAGGGAGGAAAAGAGGAGTCAGAGGATTATTAAGAAATAAGAATGTAAAGAACCTTAAGGCTAGAGTTCAGTTCATGGAAAATATCAGCATTTGTATTCCACTGAGAGGCAATGAATATTCCTCTTTTTCTAAAGTGGTAGTAATAAATAGTCTAAAATATATTAATGTTATATATTGTTAACAAGCTTAGTTGTAAACAAAATACTTAAGCTAAAAAATAAAATATTAATAAGTGAATGAATTGTTTGGAATAATTTAACTTTATCCACAAATAAATAGAAGATGGTTGCCTTGCCCAGGTGGACTGTAACAATACTGGCTTTATTAAATTTGTTAAAAGGTTGATAGTGGAGTCCGGTTCTCAATAGGTCCCAAATTAGGGTTGAAATTGAAAAGATGTGTTTTAACTAATTTGGCTTCATTCCTCAACCAGTTCTGTTTACACAGGTGAATATGAGGTTTCTGCTACACATACCTTTCCCCTGCTTCTGATTGAGGTACTTTAAATTAGTAATTGAAACAAGGCTGTGCAGATAAACTGCAGCACAAATTTGGTTGCTACAAATAGGTTTTGGCCTAAATGTTCACTGTAAAACATGGCAGTAGTTAAAGGGGAGTTATTAATATTTTGAAAGAGTTCCTTGAGTCAGTGTTTCTCAACTTTATTAGACCCAATAAAGGCTCCCTTTTTATAAAAAATAATTAGTAACACCTTCTTTGCTATCTTTAGTTTATAAATAATGTAACTACCTCTGGCTTTGGCCCTGAGACAAAAAAAGAAGCTTTGCTCTCACTTCTGCAACAAAAAAAGACCTACACTACAAATTCATGACTTTTTTGAAATCTATTAAAGAGCTGAGTCCACAGAGCAAAACCACTGGCTGAAAATTTGAGAGACAGTGCTTACAGAGAGTAGATGTCAATTTCTGTTTACCGTCTTCAGACACAACTGGACAAAAAGCATGATGAAAGCTGAATGCACAATCTTGCAAACTCTTATCCACAAACCTCCCTGGGTCTACTAGAAAAGACTGGAAAGAACCCTGGGTGAGTCTGCTGTGCAGATTGAGAGGGAGAGGAACAGCAACAGAACTTTTAAGAGGGTCAAGAAACTGCTGTGATTCTTCCCCTCTGCCTCTTCTATGGAAAAAAGCTTTAATCTCTGGGGAGAAGGGTATCTCTGTTGGCCCCATTGGTGAACATTCAGGGGGTAGATGAGAAGTGGGAGAGAATCTTATGCCTGGAGGAGGGGCCCTGAGCCCAAAACTGCAGTCGGGAGTGGTCAACAGAACCGAGAGTGCTGCCCTCCTGAGATTCAGGAACACAGTGTTTGACTTAGACTTAATCAGAACATCAGACTGTATCCCCCACCCCCAACCCCCTGCCACCAAGCTAAGAAGCTTTCAGTAACAAGTAACCCACAAAATACTACTAGGAAAGGAACAAGATTATGCAAAGAGGCACAACACAAAGAATCAAACAGGCATTGCTCTAGTAAACCATCGCCCACCAGAGAGACAAACTGTTCTGCAGATTCATGAAGGCTGTAATACACTGAGGATAACTATGGCAAAAACAAATCATAAACTAAGTCCAACTCCTAACCAGATTAACACAAACCCTTCACCAAAGGCCTCACAAAGAACAGGCGTGCTCATTTCCAGTCATAAAAATTACCTCAATCTCTACTCCTACACAACATGTCCAGCTTTTAACCAAAAATTATGAGGCCCATGAAAAAAACTCCCAAGAGAAAGAGCAGTCATCATTATACATTTTTTAAAAAGATAGGAGCTTAAAAAGAACTGTTTTGTACATGTTAAATACTATAATAATGACATTTTGCCTTGAAAAAGTTTGAGCAAACAATGCAGTGAGCATTGGATGGAGTTATAGTTTCTGAATTACTGTGAAGTAGTAGAAGGAAAAAAAGTTATAAGATGGAGTGGAAAATTAGTAACATATATGTGAATGTATGTGGTTCATTGACCACCTGAAGTGTGTGTGTGTATTTTGTGAATTCCTGCATGACTCAGTTGGGTACAATTTTCTGCGTTCACTTAGTGTTGGGACAGAATCACTATAAGCAAATGTGACATTTTCATTATGCTCAAATTGTTCAGTAATACACCAATCCTGTTAAAATTCACATGATCAAGAAAGCATTATAGCAGAATTGACTATATGCATTTCAATATGTAAATAGTTAAGTATGATTATACCAAAATACACAAAGGACGTGTCAGAGGCTTGTATCTTTACATGGAATCATTTTGAGATTTTTTTTGTGTGTGTGAGAGACAATCTTGCTCTGTCACCCAGGCTGGAGTGCAGTGGCACGATCTTGGCTCACTGCAACCTCTGCCTCAGCCTCCTGAGTAGCTGGGACTACAGGCGCTTGCCACCATGCTGGGCTGATTTTTTTTTTTTTCTGTATTTTTAGGAGACAGAGTTTCACCATGTTGCCCAGGCTGGTCTCGAACTCCTGACCTCAAGTGATCCACCCACCCAGGCCTCCCAAAGTGCTGGGATTACAGGTGTGAGCCACCATGCCTGGCCCATTTTGATTGTACTAAGTGCCCTCATATTTTTATCTTCCAGGTTTGAGCACAAAATGAACATAATTAGGGAAAATAAGGATCTGGCATGTTTCTACACAACAAAACATTCATGGAGGGGGAAGTAAGTATTCTTGTTGGGTTTTTTTTTCTGTGAACTAAATTTAAGCACTTGTTTTCCTTTGTAGGTATAAGCGTGTCTTTTCAGTTGGAACTCATGCGATTACTACATATAATCCCAATACCTTAGAAGTAACAAATCAGGTAATCCTGTTAGAAGCTGTTAGGTGTTTGTAGTAGCACCAGTCAAAATTTTTTTTTTTTTAAGTGGCCTTATGGAGACATTTGCAGCATCAGCCCTGTTGGAAAAGGACAAGGAACGGAGTTCAACCTCACATTTCGTAAAGGCAGTGGAAAAAAGTCAGAAACTTTAAAATTTTCTACAGAGCACAGAACAGAACTTCTTACAGAAGCATTGGTAAGAAGATTCCATGTTCATAAATAAAATTTGTCATAAACTGTGGTTATGTTTTCTCTTTCAGAGATTTAGAACTGATTTTTCAGAGGGAAAAATCACAGGAAGGGTAAATATTTAACATTTATTATGTATTTTTATGAACCTAAAAGTAATACTGATTCTGTCTTTAGAGATACAACTGCTATAAGCATCACTGGAGTGACTCAAGAAAACCTGTAATTTTGGAAGTAACTCCAGGAGGCTTTGACCAAATTAATCCTGCAACCAACAGAGTACTCTGTTCCTATGACTATAGAAATATTGAAGGATTTGTAGATCTCTCAGATTATCAAGGAGGATTTTGTATACTTTATGGAGGATTTAGTAGATTGGTAAGTACTATTTTAAAAAAAAAAAACACTTTCTCTGACTTTTTAAATTTCTAAATTTGTGCAGCATTTATTTGCGTCAGAGCAAAGAGAAGAGATTATTAAAAGTGCAATAGACCATGCTGGTAACTACATAGGTATTTCATTGCGGATCAGGAAAGAGCCTTTAGAATTCGAGCAATATTTGAATCTTCGCTTTGGAAAATACAGCACTGATGAATCCATCACATCTTTAGCAGAGTTTGTAGTCCAAAAAATATCACCTAGACATTCGGTAAGACCCATATGTTAAAAATGAAAATTTGTTTCTTAATATGTCTCAATTTTATTTTTTGAAGGAGCCTGTTAAAAGAGTTCTAGCACTTACAGAAACATGTTTAGTAGAACGTGATCCGGCAACCTATAATATTGCAACATTGAAGCCTTTAGGAGAAGTAAGTTTCAGCATTGTTAGCTTAAATGAGATTTTGTTGAAGCTATTTTTTGTTTTTTCATTAGGTATTTGCGTTGGTCTGTGACTCAGAAAATCCACAACTTTTTACCATTGAATTTATAAAAGGGCAAGTACGGAAATATTCTTCAACAGAGAGGTATTTTTTTTTTTTTAAGTTTTTGAAATCCTTAAAACCTTTTTTTACTTTTAATCTTACTTAGAGATTCCTTATTAGCAAGTTTGCTGGATGGAGTAAGAGCCTCTGGTAATAGAGATGTTTGTGTAAAAATGACACCAACCCATAAAGGTCAGCGATGGGGGTTACTCAGCATGCCTGTTGATGAGGAAGTAGAGAGCCTTCACCTCAGGTTCTTAGCTACGCCTCCAAGTAAGTATTGATTTAAATGTAATTACATTTCCTCTTCTTTTTGAACCTCTTAATCTCTTTACAGATGGCAACTTTGCAGATGCTGTATTCAGGTTCAATGCTAATATTTCATACAGTGGAGTCCTACATGCAGTAACACAAGATGTAAGCTAAGTTTTATCATAATTGTTCATTGTAAACTTTTTTGAAATACTCTTTCTTCACCTAGGGTCTCTTCTCAGAAAACAAAGAAAAACTGATCAATAATGCCATAACAGCATTACTGTCCCAAGAAGGGGATGTCGTTGCTTCAAATGCGGAACTTGAGAGTCAGTTCCAGGCTGTGAGGAGGCTTGTGGCATCCAAAGCTGGTTTCCTGGCTTTCACTCAGCTTCCAAAGTAAGTTGTCTTCTGAAACTTAACTTCTCTTATGCTAGTATATGCTTGTTTTTTGTTCCAAAAGGTTTCGCGAGCGTCTAGGGGTGAAGGTAGTAAAAGCACTCAAAAGAAGCAACAACGGAATAATCCATGCAGCAGTTGATATGCTTTGTGCCCTTATGTGTGTAAGTAGTAGTTTTCTTAAGGAAACTGGTTTAATTATCACTGTTTTTTTTTTTTCATCAATAGCCCATGCATGATGACTATGACTTAAGACAAGAACAGTTGAACAAAGCTTCTCTTCTCTCGTCAAAGAAGTTTCTGGAAAACTTACTGGAGAAATTTAATTCCCATGTGGTAAGTTATAATTAAATTTGTCTTCATGGTAGAGTCTTTAAGAGAATCTGTTGCATTGTTTCAGGATCATGGGACTGGTGCCCTAGTTATTAGTTCGCTCTTGGACTTCCTTACCTTTGCCCTCTGTGCTCCATATAGTGAGACAACTGAAGGGCAGCAGTTTGATATGCTCTTGGAGATGGTAGCATCCAATGGAAGAACCCTTTTTAAACTTTTTCAGGTGAGAGCTTGTATTTTTCTTGTCAGATAACATTTTTTGATACTTTTTCCCCCTCACTTTAAAGCATCCTTCCATGGCAATAATAAAAGGAGCTGGGTTGGTTATGAAGGCAATAATAGAGGTGAGAGAACAATTTTGAAATTTTAACCTTACACCTTAGGGATCATCTTACCCTTTTTCCAAAGGAAGGTGATAAAGAAATTGCTACAAAAATGCAGGAGCTTGCCCTAAGTGAAGGTGCCTTACCTCGACACTTGCATACTGCGATGTTTACAATAAGCTCAGATCAAAGGATGCTTACAAATAGGTAGGTGATTTAATTCAATTTGCTGCAATTTAAGCAAACCTTTCTCAACGTCTGCTTTTTTCAGACAGCTAAGTAGACATTTAGTGGGACTCTGGACAGCTGATAATGCAACTGCAACAAACTTGTTGAAACGCATTTTGGTAAGTCAGTTGAGAAATTAGGTTATATACTGCATTGTTTTGAAAATGGATTTTGTGTTTTTAGCCGCCAGGCTTGCTGGCATACTTGGAAAGCTCAGATCTCGTACCTGAGAAGGATGCTGATCGGATGCATGTTAGAGACAATGTGAAAATAGCAATGGTAAATATGACTGTCCCAAGTGTGCCTTTTTTGGCATGTAATGGATTCCAACATTATTTTACAGGATCAGTATGGAAAATTTAATAAAGTTCCAGAGTGGCAAAGACTAGCTGGAAAAGCTGCTAAAGAAGTTGAAAAATTTGCCAAAGAAAAAGTGGATCTTGTATTGATGCACTGGAGGGATAGGATGGGCATTGCTCAAAAAGAGGTAAAAATAAAATTTGCTTCCAAATTCCTGGCTAACTTTTTTTCCTTTTTACGATTAAATTCAGGACAAAAACAATATGGTGAGTGTAAGTTCCTGCTACGTGTGTGAAATATTGAGCACTATGAAGTTTTTTTCTGTTCCAGAATATAAATCAGAAGCCAGTGGTTCTTCGAAAGAGAAGACAAAGAATAAAAATAGAAGCAAATTGGGATCTCTTCTATTATAGGTAAACTTTAGGTCTCTTTTCCAATAAAGATTTCCTGCTATTTCCTCATTATATGTATGTCTAGGTTTGGTCAAGACCATGCCAGGTCAAACCTTATTTGGAATTTCAAAACACGAGAAGAACTGAAAGATACTCTTGAATCTGAAATGAGAGCATTTAATATTGACAGAGAACTTGGAAGTGCAAATGTGATCTCCTGGAACCACCATGAGTTTGAGGTAAAGTTTGATTTTTCCAGTATATTAATCTTTAAAATAGTGTAATTTGCTTTTGTTTATGAAGGTTAAATATGAGTGCCTGGCAGAGGAAATTAAAATAGGAGACTATTACCTGAGATTACTATTGGAGGAAGATGAGAATGAAGAAAGTGGATCAATTAAGAGATCGTGAGCTACTCTGTATATCCTGTCGCATTTGTTTCTATTGTGAACTTTTTTTTTTAAAATCTAGGTATGAATTTTTCAATGAGCTTTATCATCGCTTCTTGCTCACCCCAAAAGTAAACATGAAGTGTTTATGTTTACAAGCCCTTGCTATTGTTTATGGCAGATGTCACGAAGAAATAGGACCTTTTACAGATACCAGATATATCATTGGAATGTTAGAGAGGGTAAGGATATCATTTAAGGAAATTACTATTTGACTTCTGACCAGATTCTCATTTATTTCAATAGTGCACAGATAAACTTGAACGAGATAGGTTGATTCTCTTCCTTAACAAGTTGATCCTTAATAAGGTACAGTAGTTTCGCATACATACATTGTTATTTAGATTACGAAAAAAATGTTTTCCTCTTCCAGAAAAATGTTAAGGATCTCATGGATTCAAATGGAATAAGAATCCTTGTGGACTTGCTTACCCTTGCACATCTCCATGTAAGCCGAGCTACAGTACCACTGCAAGTACGTATCCTTGTTTACGTTTTACAAATTTATGGAAAATAATTTAAATCTTTTTTAAACTTAGAGCAATGTAATTGAAGCTGCTCCAGATATGAAAAGAGAGAGTGAAAAGGAATGGTATTTTGGCAACGCAGACAAAGAAAGGAGTGGCCCGTATGGATTTCATGAGGTATGTATCTTGGAGATACTTTTGGTGAAGGTGTCTGTTTGTAATAATGCCTTCCATCCATTAGATGCAAGAATTGTGGACCAAAGGAATGTTAAATGCAAAAACCAGATGCTGGGCTCAAGGCATGGATGGATGGCGACCACTTCAGTCCATACCCCAGCTTAAGTGGTGTCTCTTAGCCAGTGGACAGGCTGTCCTGAATGAAACTGACCTTGCTACCCTTATATTGAACATGTTGATCACAATGTGTGGATATTTTCCAAGCAGGTAAAATGTAATTGAATGTTTCCATGGTTAATATTAAATGTTGACGTGAGAAAATGTTTTCTAGGGATCAAGACAATGCCATCATTCGGCCTCTACCCAAAGTGAAAAGACTGCTGTCAGATAGCACTTGCCTTCCCCATATTATTCAGGTGAGTTATGTAATCAAACTAGGAGCAATTTTAACCCAATAAAAACATTTTAATTTTTTTTCAGCTACTGCTGACCTTTGACCCTATCCTTGTTGAGAAGGTTGCTATTTTGTTATACCATATCATGCAAGATAACCCACAGTTACCCCGCCTTTATCTGAGTGGAGTATTTTTCTTTATCATGATGTACACAGGTTCCAATGTGCTTCCTGTTGCTCGGTAAGAACTTTAAGGGTAATCTATTTAAAAGTATATCTGATAGATAATTCATTTTTCTTTCTAGATTTTTGAAATACACACATACCAAACAGGCTTTCAAGTCAGAAGAGGTAAGCCAGGTTAATCCTCTGAATACTTAACCTTGACTACCTTTTGTTTTGTTTTGTTTTGAAGACAAAAGGACAAGATATTTTTCAGAGAAGTATACTTGGGCACATTCTACCTGAAGCAATGGTTTGTTACTTAGAAAATTATGAACCTGAAAAGTTTTCTGAGATTTTTCTAGGAGAATTTGATACTCCAGAAGCAATCTGGAGCAGTGAAATGAGGTAAATAACCAGTTGACTGATTGATTTGTATTTAAAGCTTGAATGGAGGTTTTTATGATTGTAGGCGCCTGATGATAGAGAAGATTGCTGCCCATCTCGCGGATTTCACACCTCGTCTTCAGAGTAACACAAGAGCACTTTATCAGTATTGCCCCATTCCTATAATCAACTATCCACAACTCGAAAATGAACTATTTTGTAATATTTATTACCTCAAACAACTGTGTGATACACTCCGGTTTCCAGATTGGCCAATTAAAGACCCGGTAAGTCAGCAGTTTAATTTGTGCCACCTTAATTTGATATAAATTTTAATCTTTTGTCTTTAAGGTTAAGCTTCTAAAAGATACCCTTGATGCCTGGAAGAAAGAAGTAGAAAAGAAGCCACCTATGATGTCAATAGATGATGCTTATGAAGTGCTTAATCTGCCTCAAGGACAGGGACCGTGAGTTGTTTTCAGTACAATAGCAAATGTCTTATACTCATAAAACAATTTTCCTGTTTAACAGGCATGATGAGAGCAAGATTAGGAAAGCTTACTTCAGACTTGCACAAAAGTACCACCCTGATAAGAATCCAGAAGGGAGGGTATGTACTGCTGTTGGAATTCAGGCATTGGGATTAACGTTAAATTATCTTCTGTTACATACAGGACATGTTTGAAAAAGTAAATAAAGCATATGAATTTTTATGTACCAAATCAGCAAAAATAGTGGATGGGCCAGATCCAGAGAATATAATTTTAATTCTAAAAACACAGAGCATCCTCTTCAACCGTCATAAAGAAGGTAAGATGTCTGTTCTCAGATTTTAATTTATCGTTTTTCTAACACTAACCATTGGTTATTTCAGATTTACAGCCTTATAAATATGCAGGATACCCCATGCTTATTCGGACTATAACAATGGAAACTTCAGATGACCTCCTTTTCTCAAAAGAATCACCATTGTTGCCTGCGGCTACAGAGCTAGCTTTCCATACTGTCAACTGTTCAGCCCTCAATGCTGAAGAGCTCAGAAGAGAGAATGGACTAGAGGTAATACGGAGTGACCTTTGTGCTTTTTAAGCGGAGAGTTAATAGCTGACTTCTTCCTCTGCAGGTGTTACAAGAGGCATTTAGTCGCTGTGTGGCTGTCTTGACTCGTGCTAGTAAACCAAGTGACATGTCAGTACAGGTGAGGCTAAAACCTGTGGTTCCAAGAAAATTCTGGTTTTTTTGCTCTGTTGTGTTGTCTGCAGGTGTGTGGATACATAAGTAAATGCTACAGTGTGGCTGCTCAGTTTGAGGAATGCCGAGAGAAGATCACGGAAATGCCTAGCATCATCAAGGATCTCTGTCGGGTACTATATTTTGGCAAGGTAGGGTTAATCTTTAATGCTTTCTAGATACAAACAACTAATGCTCTCATTTTTATTCTCTCAGAGTATTCCCCGCGTAGCTGCTCTTGGGGTAGAATGTGTCAGTTCTTTTGCTGTGGATTTCTGGCTACAGACACACCTATTTCAGGCTGGAATTTTGTGGTATCTCCTTGGTTTTCTGTTTAATTATGACTACACACTAGAAGAGAGTGGCATTCAGAAAAGTGAAGAAACAAACCAGCAGGTAACTTTAACATTGCTTTAATATTGAATTTGCTACTTTAACAACTTAATTTTTTTTATAACAGGAGGTAGCAAACAGCCTTGCCAAACTGAGTGTCCATGCTCTGAGTCGCCTTGGAGGGTATTTGGCTGAAGAACAAGCAACTCCAGAAAATCCAACCATAAGGAAAAGCTTAGCTGGCATGCTGACACCCTATGTTGCTAGAAAACTTGCTGTGGCTAGTGTGACTGAGGTATGTGCTTCACAGGTAGCCTGGGTTTTAATAAATGTTATAAAACGGTAATATTGTCTCCTAGATTTTGAAGATGCTTAACAGCAACACAGAAAGTCCATATTTGATATGGAACAATTCTACAAGAGCAGAATTACTTGAATTTCTTGAATCCCAACAAGAAAACATGATTAAAAAAGTATGTTATTGTTTTATAAATTTCTTGGGTAATCTAACAGTCTATTTTTTCATCTTTTAAAAAGGGTGATTGTGACAAAACTTATGGATCAGAATTTGTCTACAGTGATCATGCCAAAGAACTTATTGTAGGGGAGATTTTTGTTAGGGTGTATAATGAAGTTCCTACTTTCCAACTGGAGGTAAGCTCTCTGCTTTTAATTTTACCTGATACATGTTGTTTAAATACTTGTCTGCATTGATTAGGTTCCAAAAGCATTTGCTGCAAGTCTCTTGGATTATATAGGCTCGCAGGCCCAATACTTGCACACATTCATGGCCATCACACACGCGGCAAAAGTGGAGTCAGAGCAACATGGAGATCGCTTACCGAGAGTAGAAATGGCTTTGGAGGCTCTGAGAAATGTCATAAAATACAATCCAGGTATGTGACTACACCTTTGATCAATAAGACTCTGGAAGTAAACCATTTTATTCTTATTCTCTAGGTTCTGAGAGTGAATGCATTGGGCACTTTAAGTTGATATTTTCTCTTCTCCGAGTTCATGGAGCTGGTCAAGTGCAGCAGTTGGCTTTAGAGGTAAAAGCGTTTTGTACTAAAGCGTGTTGCCTAAACTTTTACTATCCTGTTGATTAATTTTCAGGTTGTGAATATAGTGACATCTAACCAAGACTGTGTCAACAATATTGCTGAATCAATGGTTTTGTCCAGTTTATTGGCTCTTCTACATTCATTGCCATCAAGTATGTATACAGATGGAATTTTGGAAACCACAATGCATTCCTTGAAATGTCTTTTACTCTGCAGGTCGTCAGCTTGTTCTGGAAACTCTTTATGCTTTGACATCGAGTACAAAAATAATCAAAGAAGCAATGGCAAAGGGTAATGTATAGAGTGCTTTCTTAGCTAGTCATTTATAAGCACTAATTATCTTTTTCCTTCATAGGTGCTTTGATCTATTTACTGGATATGTTCTGCAATTCAACACATCCACAGGTTCGAGCCCAAACAGCAGAACTTTTTGCCAAAATGACAGCAGATAAACTGATAGGTCCAAAGGTAGGCACAAAATAAGTTCTTGAAAGGAAATTTGTCTTTTTCATTCTCAAACTTCCTCGTATAGGTTCGAATTACGTTAATGAAATTTCTACCAAGCGTTTTCATGGATGCTATGAGAGACAATCCTGAAGCTGCTGTACATATTTTTGAAGGAACTCATGAAAATCCTGAGTTAATTTGGAATGATAATTCCAGAGATAAAGTGTCCACAACAGTTAGGGAAATGATGCTAGAGTAAGTAAAAACAAAGGTAATAATTTATAGCCAAGTTTGGTATCCATCCCTTTTTTTCCCCAAGGCACTTTAAAAATCAGCAGGACAACCCTGAGGCAAACTGGAAGGTAAAATATACTTTTATTTTACATCTTATTTTTGACTTGACTGTGGTTCTTTCTCTATTTAAAGTTGCCTGAAGATTTTGCTGTGGTGTTTGGAGAAGCAGAGGGTGAACTTGCTGTTGGAGGAGTCTTCTTGAGGATCTTTATTGCACAACCAGCCTGGGTTCTAAGAAAGCCTAGAGAATTTCTTATTGCCCTGTTAGAAAAATTAACTGAGCTCCTAGAGAAGAACAATCCTCATGTAAGCTTCAGTCAAAAGCAAAACATTTCAAAATAGTTGATTTATTTTTGTTTTACACCTGCAGGGAGAAACTCTGGAAACCTTGACAATGGCAACAGTGTGTCTCTTCAGCGCACAACCTCAGCTGGCAGATCAGGTCCCGCCATTGGGCCATCTTCCCAAAGTTATCCAGGCAATGAATCATAGGAACAATGCCATTCCTAAGAGTGCCATTCGGGTTATCCATGCCTTGTCTGAAAATGAGGTATTGATGAATACACTTAGTAGTTTATAAGCTCTACAAGTAACCTTCTCTTTTGGGCACTTAGCTGTGTGTTCGAGCCATGGCATCTTTAGAGACCATTGGCCCACTGATGAATGGAATGAAAAAGCGAGCAGATACTGTTGGTCTAGCCTGTGAAGCAATTAATCGAATGTTTCAGAAGGAGCAGAGTGAATTAGTAGCACAAGTAAGTGACTTTCTAGATTTAGCACTATTTTAGTGTGTTTATATATGCTTAATATTTCTTCTAGGCCCTGAAAGCAGATTTGGTTCCATACCTCTTAAAATTACTCGAAGGCATTGGCCTTGAAAACCTGGACAGCCCAGCAGCCACTAAGGCTCAGATTGTTAAAGCTCTCAAGGCAATGACTCGAAGTTTGCAGTATGGAGAACAGGTGAGTCTGCATAGAGTCAACTTTTGATATTCTTATGTTCAAAGGGCTTGTTTTACTTTCCTAGGTGAATGAAATCCTGTGCCGTTCTTCAGTCTGGAGTGCCTTCAAAGATCAGAAACATGATTTGTTCATTTCTGAGTCACAAACAGCAGGATACCTCACAGGTAAGCCATACCTAATTGGTTATTGTAAGACATAGAGGTGTGTGTTTACCTTTCTCTCTTGCAGGACCTGGAGTTGCTGGCTACCTTACCGCAGGTACATCTACATCAGTCATGTCTAACCTGCCACCTCCTGTAGACCATGAGGCAGGCGACCTTGGCTATCAGACTTGAAATATTCACGAGAGACAATAAACGCTGAAAGGCCAGTGCCAAGTCCACATTCCTCCAGCTGATACGTTGAAGCAAACTCTTACTGCCTTTCTCCTGGTTTCATGACAGTGTTATTCCTTTTTCTATAAATATATTTTTAGGAAAAAAAGTCAGTGATCCTAATTGTATCACATTATAAGAAAGCACTCTGTGGATCAACATAAGTGGGTACACAAGAATTTTTTTTTTCTTGGTGTATGTAAGCACATTTGTTCCTTTATATCTGTTTACAAAACTGTGAATCAAAAAGACAAAACTTTCTTCCTAGTTTTTGTAATTTTTTTTTTGAACTAGCATGACTGTAGGGTTGAGCTACAGTCAACAAAAATTGGGCTAAGTCACTTTTCCCCAGGAAAGAATATTTCCCTCTCCTGCATCAAGTCTGCGTGGCCATCCTCCCCCCACCATCCAAGACTATTAGGTTTTGTCCCTGCACCCTTCACTGGCATCCTCAATCATTAACCTTCTGAAAGCTCACAGTACACATTAGTATGTATAACTGGCTTTACCAAATTGAATGAAAAGGAGCTTGTGCAAAAAAATTTAAAAATGGATGTCAAGATGTTATGTAAAAGATGAGTGTAATTGTGAAATGTTCTATACACTATCAAATATATAAAGCTTTCTATATTGAATGTACATTATACAGATCATTCATATGTGTACATAAAATTTTAAAAATAAAGGGAATTGACTGCTTTGTTAATGAGATATATTTGTTCTAGTTTAATCTTTCCGTTTGA